TCAATCCGCATTACCTGCAGATTCTGTAGCTGCAAATTCACCTACTTGATAATGTTTACTTTTAGCCCCTAAATCAATCCCAGCGGGGCTTTTCTGGATGTGCGCCGGGTGGTGAAGAGGTTGAATGGCTGATAAGCACGGTCCCAGCAGAGATCCATCGAGGAACCTCTGCCTTTTGGTTTCCGCTCTTATACCATAAATGAATGCCCTTTTCTTGGTCTTTTTGGGGTTTTTGTTTGAGACAGTCTCACTCTGTCACCCAAGCTGGAGTGCAGTGGTGTGATTGCAACCTCTGCCTCTCAGATTACAGTGATTCTCCTGCCCCAGCCTCCCGAGTAGCTGGGACTACAGGCATGTGCCACCACACACAGCTAATTTTTGTTTTTTAGTAGAGATGGGGTTTCGCCATATTGGCCAGGCTGGTCTCAAACTCCTGACCTCAGATGATCCACCTGCCCTGGCCTCTCAAAGTGCTGGGACTACAGGTGTGAGCCACAATGCCCAGTCTGGGTTCTCTTAAATGTAATGGAAAGAGGAGAATTGGAATGGCCGAGAGAGAGAACTAGGACCCTGCATGAATGAATCAAGTTGACTTGGAGAGAAACTGTATTTATAGGAAAGTCAAAGCTCTGAGTTTGGAGGCCAAGCAGGGTGGGGGTGAGCAAAGCTGTGGGAAGGAAAGCAGGGCTTCAAAAAACAGCTGCTCCTTCTTGATAGATGCAGGGAGGAAACAGGAAAGACCGGGGGCCATGTGGTGTTATTTGTAGCACTTGAATAGCTTGGCTCTTAGAGTCCCAAGGCCTCCAGCTAGTGATCCGCAGATGCCATTAGAGGGCAAAAGTGCTCGCTGCTCTCTCATTTGTCAACAAGAAGAGCTGGTATGGCCCTGGCCTTAAGGATAAGTTAGTCAATTGCTTATTGTACGTCACGAGATGAATGCTGGGAGAGAGGAAACACAGGGTGTGTAGGGAGAGGGCAAAAACGGCTACATCTGACCCACCCCAGAGATGAGGAAGGCTTCCAGGTGGGAGGTGACACCAGGAGGTAACCAGGTGGAAATCACCCTCAAGTAGCAGAGACAGGTGTGCAAAGGCTCAGAGGGAGCTTCTCCAGGATCAGCAGAGCTCGATTGTAGGGTGTGAGGCTGTCACAGAGGCTGGAGAAATAAGCAGTTCCTTGCTAAGAAGTCTGAATTTTAACCTGAAGGGACATGGGAGCTACTGCAGGCTGGTAAGCAGGGGGGTGGTGCTGGTTGGATTGCAAATGCAATAGCCCTGCCATGATTTCATTGCAGGGCTGTGACCGTCTACGACAAGCCGGCATCTTTCTTTAAAGAGGCACCTCTGGACCTGCAGCACCGGCTCTTCATGAAGCTGGGCAGCACGCACTCTCCGTTCAGGGCCCGGTAGGCCTCCCACCCTCAGCTGCCTTCTCTCCGCCTCTCACAGGGTTTTTTTCTGCTCCTTCAGCTCAGAACCTGAGGACCCAGACACAGAGCGGTCGGCCTTCACGGAGCGGGATTCTGGGAGCGGGCTGGTGACGCGTCTCCACGAGCGGCCAGCCCTGCTGGTCAGCAGCACAAGCTGGACAGGTCTGCATGACCACTGGGGCACTTGGGGTTGGCCATGTAGAATTGTTTCTTTTTTTAAACACAGAGTTTGAACAACTGACTCTTGACGGACAGAACCTTCCTTCTCTCGTCTGTGTGATAACAGGTACTGCCTGGGACCCTGGGTGTCTGTTTGGTGTTCATGGCAGTGTCTGCTCTTCTCTGTGAAGGCAAAGGGCCTCTGAGGGAGTATTACAGCCGCCTCATCCACCAGAAGCATTTCCAGCACATCCAGGTCTGCATCCCCTGGCTGGAGGGCCGAGGACTACCCCCGCTTCTAGGTGAGAGGCCAGCAGGAGGCTCAGGGAGGAGGAGCGCTCTGGCCACACCCCTCTTGCCTAGCAGGGTCGGTGGACCTGGATGTCTGTCTGGACACGTCCTCCAGTGGCCTGGACCTGCCCATGAAGGTGGTGGACATGTTCAGGTGCTGTTTGCCTGCGTGTGCCGTGAACTTCAAGTGGTAGGAGCAGAACCCGAATTTTTTCTGGGGATAAACTCTCGGGCTCCTTTTGTTCTCTCTGCAGTTTACATGAGCTGGTGAAACATGAAGAAAACCGCCTGGTCTTTGAGGACTCAGAGGAACTGGCAGCTCAGCTGCAGGTAGCCATGTCTGCCACCACGCCAGGGTGGACGGACAGGCAATGAGGTAAGCTCTGCTCTTCAGTATTTTGCAGATGCTTTTCTCAAACTTTCCTGATCCTGAAGGCAAGCTAAACCAGTTCCGGAAGAACCTGCGGGAGTCGCAGCAGCTCTGATGGGATGAGAGCTGGGTGCAGACTGTGCTCCCTTTGGTTATGGACACATAACTCCTGGGCCAGAGGCTAAAACCCCAGGGCCCCTGCTGTCCTTCCCGCAGCTTCTTCT